AAAAAAAAAAAAGTTTAATTCACGCAGAGCCAGCTGAACGGCAGACAGGAGTTTGGTTATTCAAATCAGCCTACCAGAAAATTCGGAGACTGGGGTTTTTAAAGAATGACTTGGCGGGTAGGGGGCCAGGGATTGGCGAATGCTAATTTGTCAGGTGGGAGGTGAAATCACAGGGGGTTGAAGTGGGCTCTTGCTGTCTTCTGTTACTGAGTGGAATTGCAGAACTTGTTGAGCCAGATTATGGTCTGAGTGGCGCCAGCTAGTGCATCGGAATGCGCGGTCTGAAAAGTATCTCCAGCACCAATCTTAGGTTTTACAATAGTGATGTTATCCCTGAGAGCAATTGGGGAGGTCAGGAATCTTATAGCCTCTGGCTGCAAGCCTCCTAAATCATAATTTCTAATCTTGTGGCTAATTTGTTAGTTCTACAAAGGCAGACTGATCCCCAGGCAAGAATGGGGTTTGTTTTTGGAAAGGACTGTTACAATCTTTGTTTCAAAGTGAAATTAGAAATTAAATTCCTCCTGTAGTTAGTTAGGTCTTCGCCCAGGAATGAACAAGGGCAGCTCGGAAGTGAGAAGCGTGGAGTCATTTAGGTCAGATCCCTTGCACTGTCATAACTTTCTCACTGTTAGGATTTTTGCAAAGGCAGTTTCGTGAACGTACAGAGACAGGCCCTTGCTATTATCCCTATTTTTTAGATAAGGATATCCAGGCGATGAGGAAGTTTTACTTCTGGGAACAGCCTGGATACGAAACCTTCACACGTCAGTGTCTTTTGGACATTTTCTCGTCAGTACAGCCCTGTTGAATGTTCTCACGGTGGGGAGGTACGTGTTTAAAATGCGGGGAAGGTGCTTTTATTTCACCCCTGGTGAAACTAGGGGAGCTAATTTTTTTAAACATGATTTTTGGCCCCCTTGAACCGCCGGCCTGGACTACGTTTCCCAGCAGCCCGTGCTCAAGACTACGGGTGCCTGCAGGCGGTCAGCGTCGTTTGCGGCGGCGCAGGCGCGGTGCGGGCGGCGGACGGGCGGGCGCTTCGCCGTTTGAATGGCTGCGGGCCCGGGCCCTCACCTCACCTGAGGTCCGGCCGCCCAGGGGTGCGCTATGCCGTCGGGAGGTGACCAGTCGCCACCGCCCCCGCCTCCCCCTCCGGCGGCGGCAGCCTCGGATGAGGAGGAGGAGGACGACGGCGAGGCGGAAGACGCCGCGCCGCCTGCCGAGTCGCCCACCCCTCAGATCCAGCAGCGGTTCGACGAGCTGTGCAGCCGCCTCAACATGGACGAGGCGGCGCGGGCCGAGGCCTGGGACAGCTACCGCAGCATGAGCGAAAGCTACACGCTGGAGGTGCGCTCGCGGGCGGAGGGGCGCTTCCGGCCTAACTAAAAATCAATTTTCTTTTCTTTTACAGGGAAATGATCTTCATTGGTTAGCATGTGCCTTATATGTGGCTTGCAGAAAATCTGTTCCAACTGTAAGCAAAGGGACAGTGGAAGGAAACTATGTATCTTTAACTAGAATCCTGAAATGTTCAGAGCAGAGGTAACTATGTTAGAGTTTGACAAGTAGAGTATTTATGAAATATCTTGTTTGTCTTTAATACCAGCTTAATCGAATTTTTTAATAAGATGAAGAAGTGGGAAGACATGGCAAATCTACCCCCACATTTCAGAGAACGTACTGAGAGATTAGAAAGAAACTTCACTGTTTCTGCTGTAATTTTTAAGAAATATGAACCCATTTTTCAGGACATCTTTAAATACCCTCAAGAGGAGCAACCTCGTCAGCAGCGAGGAAGGAAACAGCGGTAGGTTTTCTTGTTGGTTCATCAGGAATACAGTCTCATGACTTTTTTTTTTCTTCCCCCAAAGGCGACAGCCCTGTACTGTGTCTGAAATTTTCCATTTTTGTTGGGTGCTTTTTATATATGCAAAAGGTAAGAAAATAGTAATATTTATTTAGATTTAAATTTAACTCTGTAACTGCTTATAATCCTGCAGGTAATTTCCCCATGATTAGTGATGATTTGGTCAATTCTTATCACCTGCTGCTGTGTGCTTTGGACTTAGTTTATGGAAATGCACTTCAGTGTTCTAATCGTAAAGAACTTGTGAACCCTAATTTTAAAGGTAGGTTTGTAAATCAAAGATTTTTGGGCAATATATCTCTGTTTTGTGATTCTATACACCATAGGCTTATCTGAAGATTTTCATGCTAAAGATTCTAAACCTTCCTCTGACCCCCCTTGTATCATTGAGAAACTGTGTTCCTTACATGATGGCCTAGTTTTGGAAGCAAAGGGGATAAAGGAACATTTCTGGAAACCCTATATTAGGAAACTTTATGAAAAAAAGGTTTGTAAGTAGCAAAGAAATAACGTGAAAATTGACGACTTAAGGATCTCTTCTTTCATCATAGCTCCTTAAGGGAAAAGAAGAAAATCTCACTGGGTTTCTAGAACCTGGGAACTTTGGAGAGAGTTTGTGAGTACTTCTGTATAAAATGTTTTAATATTGTACATTTTGTCTGTATTTGTTTTTCCTATAGTAAAGCCATCAATAAGGCCTATGAGGAGTATGTTTTATCTGTTGGGAATTTAGATGAGCGGATATTTCTTGGAGAGGATGCTGAGGAGGAAATTGGGACTCTCTCAAGGTGTCTGAACGCTGGTTCAGGAACAGAGACTGCTGAAAGGGTGCAGATGAAAAACATCTTACAGCAGCATTTTGACAAGGTGAGTTTAGCCATGCCAGAAGAGTAGAAATATATTAATTCTGTGTAATTTTTTTTTTCTTTAGTCCAAAGCACTTAGAATCTCCACACCACTAACTGGTGTTAGGTACATTAAGGAGAATAGCCCTTGTGTGACTCCAGTTTCTACAGCTACGCATAGCTTGAGTCGTCTTCACACCATGCTGACAGGCCTCAGGAATGCACCAAGTGAGAAACTGGAACAGATTCTCAGGTTAGTTTGAGCCCTGTCTGCTTTCTAAGATTTAAATTATGTTATTTCTCATTACCTTTTTTAGGACATGTTCCAGAGATCCAACCCAGGCTATTGCTAACAGACTGAAAGAAATGTTTGAAATATATTCTCAGCATTTCCAGCCAGACGAGGATTTCAGTAATTGTGCTAAAGGTAAGGTTTAACATTGTTATTCTGCTTTTATGTTGTGGGGTTTTTTTTTTTATTATTTCTACAGAAATTGCCAGCAAACATTTTCGTTTTGCGGAGATGCTTTACTATAAAGTATTAGAATCTGTTATTGAGCAGGAACAAAAAAGACTAGGAGACATGGATTTATCTGTGAGTAAAATAACCAATGTATTGATCAGCGCATGTTTCTAATGCTAATAACTTTATTTTATAGGGTATTCTGGAACAAGATGCGTTCCACAGATCTCTCTTGGCCTGCTGCCTTGAGGTCGTCACTTTTTCTTATAAGCCTCCTGGGAATTTTCCATTTATTACTGAAATATTTGATGTGCCTCTTTATCATTTTTATAAGGTATTTTTAAAAATATGATACTAATGGGGATATATTCAGTGAACCAAGACATTTTTTATTTCAGGTGATAGAAGTATTCATTAGAGCAGAAGATGGCCTTTGTAGAGAGGTGGTAAAACACCTTAATCAGATTGAAGAACAGATCTTAGATCATTTGGCATGGAAACCAGAGTCTCCACTCTGGGAAAAAATTAGAGACAATGAAAACAGAGTTCCTACATGTGAAGAGGTTTGTGAAAATAACATCTTTTTATGAGAAAATACTGGCATTCTGTGTAACCAATTCTTCATAGGTCATGCCACCTCAGAACCTGGAAAGGGCAGATGAAATTTGCATTGCTGGCTCCCCTTTGACTCCCAGAAGGGTGACTGAAGTTCGTGCTGATACTGGAGGACTTGGAAGGAGTAAGTTTAAAATACTAGGAGAATATTTTGGGTAAATGCTTTGTTTGATTTGTTTTGACCCTAGGCATAACATCTCCAACCACATTATACGATAGGTACAGCTCCCCACCAGCCAGCACTACCAGAAGGCGGCTATTTGTTGAGAATGATAGCCCCTCTGATGGAGGGACGCCTGGGCGCATGCCCCCACAGCCCCTAGTCAATGCTGTCCCTGTGCAGAATGTATCTGGGGAGACTGTTTCTGTCACACCAGTTCCTGGACAGACTTTGGTCACCATGGCAACCGCCACTGTCACAGCCAACAATGGGCAAACGGTAACCATTCCTGTGCAAGGTAAGGAAGGCAGAGTTGGATATTGAGTTCCTATTTTCTTCATGCTTTTTTTCTCTGTCACTAGGTATTGCCAATGAAAATGGAGGGATAACATTCTTCCCTGTCCAAGTCAATGTTGGGGGGCAGGCACAAGCTGTGACAGGCTCCATCCAGCCCCTCAGTGCTCAGGCCCTGGCTGGAAGTCTGAGCTCTCAACAGGTGACAGGAACAACTTTGCAAGTCCCTGGTCAAGTGGCCATTCAACAGATTTCCCCAGGTGGCCAACAGCAGAAGCAAGGCCAGTCTGTAACCAGCAGTAGTAATAGACCCAGGAAGACCAGCTCTTTATCGCTTTTCTTTAGAAAGGTAATTTTTCACATACCTTATCAGAGCATGAGTAAACAAAGTTTGAAATGTTTTTATCTCCTAGGTATACCATTTAGCAGCTGTCCGCCTTCGGGATCTCTGTGCCAAACTAGATATTTCAGATGAATTGAGGAAAAAAATCTGGACCTGCTTTGAATTCTCCATAATTCAGTGTCCTGAACTTATGATGGACAGACATCTGGACCAGTTATTAATGTGTGCCATTTATGTGATGGCAAAGGTGAGTACCATTTGGAATTGTAAAGGCAAAGAATGTCTCTCAGAGCACTCTTATTGTTTGCCAGGTCACAAAAGAAGATAAGTCCTTCCAGAACATTATGCGTTGTTATAGGACTCAGCCGCAGGCCCGGAGCCAGGTAACTACATTTTCTCTATGGGCTGAAAAATAGTTTATGTCCCCTTCTCATTGTTTCTCTAAAGGTGTATAGAAGTGTTTTGATAAAAGGGAAAAGAAAAAGAAGAAATTCTGGCAGCAGTGATAGCAGAAGCCATCAGAATTCTCCAACAGAACTAAACAAAGATAGAAGTAAGTGGGATCTTTGTGAACTACAAGACAAATGTACTGACAGCCTTTGTTCTCCTGGCTGCAGCCAGTAGAGACTCCAGTCCAGTTATGAGGTCAAGCAGCACCTTGCCAGTTCCACAGCCCAGCAGTGCTCCTCCCACACCTACTCGCCTCACAGGTGCCAACAGTGACATGGAAGAAGAGGAGAGGGGAGACCTCATTCAGTTCTACAACAACATCTACATCAAACAGATTAAGACATTTGCCATGAAGTACTCACAGGCAAATGTAAGTATGACAGGGATTATTTCATACTTTTTCTTAGAATTACTGATTTTTTTTTTTTAAACAGATGGATGCTCCTCCACTCTCTCCCTATCCATTTGTAAGAACAGGCTCCCCTCGCCGAATACAGTTGTCTCAAAATCATCCTGTCTACATTTCCCCACATAAAAATGAAACAATGCTTTCTCCTCGAGAAAAGATTTTCTATTACTTCAGCAACAGTCCTTCAAAGGTGAGCCTAACATCAATCTTGGCCTTTACTAATTTAAAATTTTTGTATCTTTTTCCCACCATAGAGACTGAGAGAAATTAATAGTATGATACGCACAGGAGAAACTCCTACTAAAAAGAGAGGAATTCTTTTGGAAGATGGAAGTGAATCACCTGCAAAAAGAATTTGCCCAGAAAATCATTCTGCCTTATTACGCCGTCTCCAAGATGTAGCTAATGACCGTGGTTCCCACTGAGGTTAGTCTCTTGTATTAAACTCTTCACAAAATCTGTTTAGCAGCAGCCTTTAATGCATCTAGATTATGGAGCTTTTTTCCTTAATCCAGCTGATGAGTTACAGCCTGTTAGTAACATGAGGGGACATTTTGGTGAGAAATGGGACTTAACTCCTTCCAGTGTCCTTAGAACATTTTAATTCATCCCAACTGTCTTTTTTTCCCTACCATTCAGTGATTACTGTCAAGGCTGCTTAGAATCCAAACTTGGATTTTTGACTCTGGCAAAGCTTTTAGAAATACTGCAAGAAAATGATGTGTACCCAAACGTGAGCATAGGAGGCTTCTGTTGACGTACTCCAACAGAAGAACTGTGTTTCAAGTTCAATCCTACCTGTTTTGTGGTCAGCTGTAGTCCTCATAAAAAGCAAAACAAAAATTAGGTATTTTGTCCTAAAACACCTGGTAGGAGTGTGTGATTTTTTGCATTCCTGACAAAGGAGAGCACACCCAGGTTTGGAGGTCCTAGGTCATTAGCCCTCGTCTCCCGTTCCCTTTGTGCACATCTTCCCTCTCCCCATTCGGTGTGGTGCAGTGTGAAAAGTCCTTGATTGTTCGGGTGTGCAATGTCTGAGTGAACCTGTATAAGTGGAGGCACTTTAGGGCTGTAAAATGCATGATTTTGTAACCCAGATTTTGCTGTATATTTGTGATAGCACTTTCTACAATGTGAACTTTATTAAATACAAAACTTCCAGGCTAAACATCCAATATTTTCTTTAATGCTTTTATATTTTTTTAAAATGTTAAAACCCCTATAGCCACCTTTTGGGAATGTTTTAAATTCTCCAGTTTTTTGTTATATAGGGATCAACCAGCTAAGAAAAGATTTTAATCAAGTTGAATTGAGGGGATTAATATGAAAACTTATGACCTCTTCCTTTAGGAGGGAGTTATCTAAAAGAAATGTCTATTAAGGTGATATATTTAAAAATATTTTTGGGTGTTCCTGGCAGTTTAAAAAAATTGGTTGGAGAATTTAGGTTTTTATTAGTACCATAGTACCATTTATACAAATTAGAAAATGTTATTTAACAGCTGAATTATCTATACATATCTTTATTAATCACTATTGTTCCAGCAGTTTTCAAGTCAAATTAATAATCTTATTAGGGAGAAAATTCAATTGTAAATTGAATCAGTATAAACAAAGTTACTAGGTAACTTCATATTGCTGAGAGAAATATGGAACTTACATTGTTCAATTAGAATAGTGTTCTGCAAAAATATTTATAAAACTTCTCAAGATACTGCTACTGTAATTTTATATGAAGATAAGTGTATTTTTCAATAAAGCATTTATAAATTAGCCTTTGTTTGGTTATATTGAGAAAAGGGTAG